AAAGTGAAGATCAAGACCTCAGCCAAGACCACTGCCAATGAAGCTCCGCAATCCCCAAGCAGAAGGCGCTTGGGTGAGGGGTCTTCCTGACTCAAAAGGACTTGAAGCTATGTTGCCAGGCCACTTCACACTGGTTTGAGGCCATGTCAACTATTGAATCAAAGAATGTGGTTGGCTGATGCCTTCCAAGTCACTCACAGACACATACATTTGGACAAATTTTTCTCTTCTCTCTTCTTGAATATCCTTTTTCTTGACTATCTCTGGCCTTCCTTCTCACCCTGGCCTCTCAGATCCCAGTTGTCAGGAGAACATTGCACATCTTGATTGCTGGCCCCTGCATATCCATGATGAGAAACTAGCAAACAGGTTGCTGATCCAAAATGTAGAGATCATTGCTACCGCATATGGCCAGTTAAATGGAATTTTTTTTTTTAAACTAAAAAGCGAAAAAGGAGTGGCTGATTCCTGTAATCCCAGTGCTTTAGGAAGCTGAGGTGGGAGGATTGCTTGAGGCCAGTAGTTCAAGATGAGCCTGGGCAATATAGCAAGACCCCTATCTCCCCAAAAATTAAAATTAGTCAGTCATGGTGGCTTGCACCTCTAGTCTCAGCTACTTGGGAGACTAAGGCAGGAGGATCACTTGAGCCCAGGAGTTCAAGGTTACGGTGAGCTATGATTGCACCACTGAACACCAGTCTGGGTGACAGAGTGAGACCCTGTTTCTTTAAAAAAATCTCTTTTTTAAAAACCAACAAATACATTTTTGTATTTTTAAAAAAACTAAAAATCTTTTTTAAAAAGAAAATGACTTCATTTTTTTTCTTAATCTTTTTTTGGCACATCTTCTTGGCCTTCGGTCTTGGGAAATGACTAAGAATCATTTTCTGCTTCCTACTTCTATCAAAAAACCCCACTTGAACTTAGTACAGTTGGGTGAGGGAGATAACTCGTGCTCACAGGAAGCCACGCACCCTTGAAAGGCACCGGGTCCTTCTTAGCATCGTGCTTCCTGAGCAAGCCTGGCATTGCCTCACAGACCTTCCTCAGAGCCGCTTTCAGAAAAGCAAGGTAAGCAGGGACGGGGACATTCCCAGGGTCTTACAGAAATCTCCTTTGCTCTTCCCCTCATTAGCTGCTTCTGGTTGGGCCCAGACCTGCCTTGAGGAGCCTGTAGAGTTAAAAAATGAACCCCACGGATATAGCAGACACCACCCTCGATGAAAGCATATACAGCAATTACTATCTGTATGAAAGTATCCCCAAGCCTTGCACCAAAGAAGGCATCAAGGCATTTGGGGAGCTCTTCCTGCCCCCACTGTATTCCTTGGTTTTTGTATTTGGTCTGCTTGGAAATTCTGTGGTGGTTCTGGTCCTGTTCAAATACAAGCGGCTCAGGTCCATGACTGATGTGTACCTGCTCAACCTTGCCATCTCGGATCTGCTCTTCGTGTTTTCCCTCCCTTTTTGGGGCTACTATGCAGCAGACCAGTGGGTTTTTGGGCTAGGTCTGTGCAAGATGATTTCCTGGATGTACTTGGTGGGCTTTTACAGTGGCATATTCTTTGTCATGCTCATGAGCATTGATAGATACCTGGCAATTGTGCACGCGGTGTTTTCCTTGAGGGCAAGGACCTTGACTTATGGGGTCATCACCAGTTTGGCTACATGGTCAGTGGCTGTGTTCGCCTCCCTTCCTGGCTTTCTGTTCAGCACTTGTTATACTGAGCGCAACCATACCTACTGCAAAACCAAGTACTCTCTCAACTCCACGACGTGGAAGGTTCTCAGCTCCCTGGAAATCAACATTCTCGGATTGGTGATCCCCTTAGGGATCATGCTGTTTTGCTACTCCATGATCATCAGGACCTTGCAGCATTGTAAAAATGAGAAGAAGAACAAGGCGGTGAAGATGATCTTTGCCGTGGTGGTCCTCTTCCTTGGGTTCTGGACACCTTACAACATAGTGCTCTTCCTAGAGACCCTGGTGGAGCTAGAAGTCCTTCAGGACTGCACCTTTGAAAGATACTTGGACTATGCCATCCAGGCCACAGAAACTCTGGCTTTTGTTCACTGCTGCCTTAATCCCATCATCTACTTTTTTCTGGGGGAGAAATTTCGCAAGTACATCCTACAGCTCTTCAAAACCTGCAGGGGCCTTTTTGTGCTCTGCCAATACTGTGGGCTCCTCCAAATTTACTCTGCTGACACCCCCAGCTCATCTTACACGCAGTCCACCATGGATCATGATCTCCATGATGCTCTGTAGAAAAATGAAATGGTGAAATGCAGAGTCAATGAACTTTCCACATTCAGAGCTTACTTAAAATTGTATTTTAGTAAGAGATTCCTGAGCCAGTGTCAGGAGGAAGGCTTACACCCACAGTGGAAAGACAGCTTCTCATCCTGCAGGCAGCTTTTTCTCTCCCACTAGACAAGTCCAGCCTGGCAAGGGTTCACCTGGGCTGAGGCATCCTTCCTCACACCAGGCTTGCCTGCAGGCATGAGTCAGTCTGATGAGAACTCTGAGCAGTGCTTGAATGAAGTTGTAGGTAATATTGCAAGGCAAAGACTATTCCCTTCTAACCTGAACTGATGGGTTTCTCCAGAGGGAATTGCAGAGTACTGGCTGATGGAGTAAATCGCTACCTTTTGCTGTGGCAAATGGGCCCTCTAATTAATTTCTTGCTTTTGCGGAACAATATAGATAACTGTTTTTCTAATAACATATCTCAGGCAAAGTATATTCCATTGAGCCAGATGTATGAAGAAACAATTAGCGAAGTGATGAAACCAGATCTCAATTATTTATTGTAAAGGATTATCTGTTAATTGAAACCAAACTTTTTATACTGATATAAGGGTAAGGATATGAAGACATTAGCCAAGGTCTGCTTTCCAAACGTGAACTACAAGGCATTCAAAATCCAAACATATTTATGAAAATTCAAACACAGTTTCTCACTTGTTTGTGGACATGTTTTGTTCTAATTTTAACAGAGGAATATTAAAAAATTTTAAATAGGCTGGGCACGGTGGCCTGTAATCCCAGCACTGTGGGAGGCCAAGGTGGGCGGATCACCTGAGGTCAGGAGTTCGAGACCAGCCTGGCCAACATGGAGAAACCCTGTCTCTACTAAAAAATACAAAATTAGCCAGGTGTGGTGGCGCATGCCTGTAATCCCAGCTACTCAGGAGGCTGAGGCTGGAGAATAACTTGAATCCGGGAGGTGGAGGTTGCGGTGAGCCGAGATCGCGCCATTGTACTCCAACCTGGGCAAAAAGAGCGAAACTCTGTCTCAAAAAAAAAAAAAAAAAATTAAATAATACATAGGCCAAGAATACATTTATTTGAGGTCATTTACTTGTTTTTTTTTTTTTTTTTTTTTTTGAGATGGAATCTTGCTCTGTCACCCAGTCTGGAGTGCAGTGGCGCGATCTCGGCTCACTGCAAGCTCTGCCTCACGGGTTCGCACCATTCTCCTGCCTCAGCCTCCCAAGTAGGTGGGACTACAGGCACCTGCCCCCATGCCTGGCTAATTTTTTGTATTTTCAGTAGAGATGGGGTTTCACCATGTTAGCAAGGATGGTTTTAATCTCCTGACCTCGTGATCCACCCGCCTCGGCCTCCCAAAGTGCTGGGATTACAGGTGTGAGCCATCACGCCCGGCCACTTGTTTATTTTTTATTTTATTTTATTTTATTTTTGAGATGGAGTCTCACTCTGTCACCCAAGCTGGAGTGCAGTGGCACTCGGTTCACTGCAAAGTCTGCCTCCCAGGTTCAAGCGATTCTCCTGCCTCAGCTTCTCAAGCAGCTGGGATTAGAGGTGTGCACCACTACGCCAGGCTAATTTTTGTATTTTTAGTAGAGATGGGGTTTCACCATATTGGCCAGGCTAGTCTTGAACTCCTGACCTCAGGTGATCTGCCTGCTTCAGCCTCCCAAAGTGCTGGGATTACAGGCGTGAGCCACCTCGCCCAGCCAAGGTCTTTTACTTGTTTATAAACAGTCTCTTCATAATTAAAATTAAGGATTAATAAAGTATGACAATACCTCCTTAATCATTTTGAAGTGCCTGCTATCAATTGAAATAAAAACAATCAACTAAAAGTTATTGTTGACACTGTATAAATATGGTTGTT